GACCCCATCTCTACAAAAAATTTTAAAGTTAGGTGTGGTGGTGCGAACCTGTAGTCTCAGCTGCTCGGGAGGCTGAAGCAGAAAGATCGCCCCAGTGTGAGAAGTTGAGGCTGCAGTGAGCTGTGATCACATCACCACACTCCAGCCTGGGCCACAGAGCGAGACCCTGTCTCAAAAAATTCAAAAATGTAGGCTGGGCATGGTGGCTCACACCTGTAATCCCAGCACTTTGGGAGGCCTGAGGCGGGCAGATCACCTGAGGTCAGGAGTTCAAGACCAGCCTGGCCAACATGGTGAAACCCCGTCTCTACTAAAAATACAAAAATTATCTGGGCGTGTTGGTGCTCGCCTGTAATCCCAGCTATTGGGGAGGTTGACGAAGGAGAATTGCTTGAACCTGGAAGGCAGAGGTTACAGTAAGCCAAGATGGTACCACTGCACTCCAGCCTGGGTGACAGAGCAAAACTCTGTTTCAAATTTATTTATTTTTATTTTATTTTATTTTATTTTTTTGAGACGGAGTCTCGCTCTGTCGCCCAGGTTGGAGTGCAGTGGCACAATCTCAGCTCACTGCAACCTCTACCTGCCAGGTTCAAACGATTCTCCTGCCTCAGCCTCCCAAGTAGCTGGGACTACAGGCGTGTGCCACCATGCCCAGCTAATTTTTTTTGTATTTTTAGTAGAGACGGGGTTTCACCATGCTGGCCAGGCTGGTCTCGAACTCCTGACCTCGTGATCCGCCCGCCTCGGCCTCCCAAAGTGCTGGGATTACAGGCGTGAGCCACTGCACCCGGCTCCATCTGAAATTAAAAAAAAAAAATTAAAACATTTAATAAGAGAATACTTTTTCCCTTTACCAGTAGAAGAGAGAAGCAGCAGAGTGTCATTCCTCCCCATTACCCCCTCCCCGCCCCGCCGGCCCCCAGTCAAATGACTCCACCCACAAGGCAGGCACGGGATGAATGGTCCCTGGTGTCACGCTGAGATCCTGTGGCTGGGCCCCCGGTCACCTGGGCAAGGCTATCTTGTGATTCACTGCTAAGGATCTTAAGCCCACCTTGGCCCTGACCTCGTTGGAAAACGAAGCTCCCCGCAGGGTCCCGGCCTCTAGGGCTGCTGTGCGGGCGGGGGTGGGTGAGTTCGCTTCCTTGACGCCACGAGAACCAGCCAGCTCGTGACTAATTTAGGCAAAAGGCAGCCTGGAGCTATTTCCATTCGGCGGCGGGAACAGGTGCCGGCGCCTCCGCCCCATCCCCAGGGGCCGCCTCCCCCGGGGCGGCCTCCAGGCTGCCGAGACCTATAAAGGCGCCAGGTTTTCTCAATGAAGCCGGGACGCACTCCGGAGCGCACTGCGTGGTCGCACCCTACCCGGGCTGCCTTGGAAGTCGTCCCCGCCGCCCCTCCGCACCGGCATGAAGCTCATCGTGGGCATCGGAGGGTGAGCGCCGGGGGACCTGGTGGGCGGCCCTGCAGGCAGTCTCATGCACACGCTGTCTCCCCAGCATGACCAACGGCGGCAAGACCACGCTGACCAACAGCCTGCTCAGAGCCCTGCCCAACTGCTGCGTGATCCATCAGGATGACTTCTTCAAGGTGCCCGCCCTTGCCCGGGGAGGTGGAGCTGAAGGCAGGACCGGGCACTGAGCCCGAGGTTCAGGCTCCTCTGTTTCAGCCCCAAGACCAAATAGCAGTTGGGGAAGACGGCTTCAAACAGTGGGACGGTAAGGACAAGCATCACCTCCAAGCCCCACTACCCTCCTGCAATGCCTGCTCCCCTTTCCCCAGTGCTGGAGTCTCTGGACATGGAGGCCATGCTGGACACCGTGCAGGCCTGGCTGAGCAGCCCGCAGAAGTTTGCCCGTGCCCACGGGGTCAGCGTCCAGCCAGAGGCCTCGGACACCCACATCCTCCTCCTGGAAGGCTTCCTGCTCTACAGCTACAAGTAAACATCTGCAGGCTCTGGCCCCAGGCATGGGTGCTGACCGTGTCTCCCCCACTCCGCCCAGGCCCCTGGTGGACTTGTACAGCCGCCGGTACTTCCTGACCGTCCCGTATGAAGAGTGCAAGTGGAGGAGAAGGTGCACTTGGTGTCTGGGGGTGCGGTGGGCTCCTCTAAGCCATCCTTGCCTTCTCCCTCTGCAGTACCCGCAACTACACAGTCCCTGATCCCCCCGGCCTCTTCGATGGCCACGTGTGGCCCATGTACCAGAAGTATAGGCAGGAGATGGAGGCCAACGGTGTGGAAGTGGGTAAGCCCCTGAGCATGACCAGGCCTTGCCCCCGGCAGCCCTGACGCAGCCTTTCTGATTTCAGTCTACCTGGACGGCATGAAGTCCCGAGAGGAGCTCTTCCGTGAAGTCCTGGAAGACATTCAGAACTCGCTGCTGAACCGCTCCCAGGAATCAGCCCCCTCCCCGGCTCGCCCAGCCAGGACACAGGGACCCGGACGCGGATGCGGCCACAGAACGGCCAGGCCTGCAGCGTCCCAGCAGGACAGCATGTGAGCGTTTCCCTATGGGGGTGTCTGTACGTAGGAGAGTGGAGGCCCCACTCCCAGTTGGGCGTCCCGGAGCTCAGGGACTGAGCCCCAAGACGCCTCTGTAACCTCGCTGCAGCTTCAGTAGTAAACTGGGTCCTGTTTTTTTAACTGTTGGTGTCTACCGTGTTCTGTCTAAGATC